AAGTTGTATGTTATATGTATTTTACCACAAAAAGGCCCGTTGTACTGGAAACAAAGAACAAATAAAAATGTAATAACCATTCCAAGCTCATGGGTGGTCCAAGAAGAAACATGAGCTGGACCTTGGCCCATGAGCAATGGCTTTCCAACTTCTGTTGCAGGTGATGCCATTGATGGAATAAACCATGATTTTTCTTTCTTCTTTTTGAGATGGAGTCTTGCTATGGTGCCCAAGCTAGTCATCCAGGATGGAGTGCAGGGGCACGATCTCAGTGCACTGCAACCTCCACATCCCGGGTTCAAGTGATTCTCCCACCTCAGCCTCCCAAGTAGCTGGGATTACAGGCACACGCCACCACGCCCAGTTAATTTTTGTATGTCTAATGGAGACAGGGTTTCATCATGTTGGCCAGGTTGGTCTCAAGCTCCTGACCTCAAGTGATCCGCCCGCCTTGGCCTCCCAAAGTGCTGGGATTACAGGCGTGAGCCACCGGCCATAAACCATGATTTTATTTACCAGTTCTATTGCTCATGGGCATTTGGGTATGAATGTGGTATGTCATTCTCACCCAGAGACATAATTATTATTACTATTTTAGAGAAGTGGTCTTGCTCTGTTGCCCAGACTGGAGTGCAGTGCTGTGATCATAAGTCACTGTAGCTTCGAACTCCCGGGCTCAAGCAATTCTCTCACGTCAGCCTCCTTAGTAGCTGGGACTACAAGTGCTTGTCCGCACCATGCCTAGCAAGAGGCATTAATTTTGTCATGTTTGCATCAGCCACCCTTGCATGCAAAACTCTGCTTGTCTACCTGTTCCTCAGACCACAGCCCCTGGCATTATCCCTGGGGCACCACCTCCTGACCAGTCTCTGGACATGAAGACGGAGGCCCTGTTGGAAGTGGGAAGGCTCCCTTCCTCCTCCAGCCCTTACTGTCTGCTCAGGGGCTTCCTCTTGGCCCCGGATGTGGGACCGGAGGGTTGGGGGCCCAGGGACTTATTAGCCAAGCCAGGAAGCCCCACCCCAAGAGGCCTCAAAGAAAGAGCTGCGGTGCAGGAATTCGTGTGCCGGATTTGGTTAGCTGAGCCCACCGAGAGGGTAAGTGACAGCTGCTCCTGCGCTTGCCATGGTACTCCCTCCATGGGCCGGATCTTCCCCACAGGGCAGGGCTGATCCAGCTGTGGGTCTCTTGGTTCCCTCTTTCAGCGCCTGCAGGATGAAAGCTCTCTGTCTCCTCCTCCTCCCTGTCCTGGGGCTGTTGGTGTCTAGCAAGACCCTGTGCTCCATGGAAGAAGCCATCAATGAGAGGATCCAGGAGGTCGCCGGCTCCCTAAGTGAGGACCCCCCACTTGGGCAAGCTCCCCAACTCCCCCTGTCTCCTTTCCTCCTGCCCCCCAGTATTTAGGGCAATAAGCAGCATTGGCCTGGAGTGCCAGAGCGTCACCTCCAGGGGGGACCTGGCTACTTGCCCCCGAGGTGAGTGCAGGAGACTGTTGTCCAGGCGCCCACAGAGTCCACGCTCCTGTGTTCCGGGCTGCAGGCTTCGCCGTCACCGGCTGCACTTGTGGCTCCGCCTGTGGCTCGTGGGATGTGCGCGCCGAGACCACATGTCACTGCCAGTGCGCGGGCATGGACTGGACCGGAGCGCGCTGCTGTCGTGTGCAGCCCTGAGGTCGCGCGCAGCGCGTGCACAGCGCGGGCGGAGGCGGCTCCAGGTCCGGAGGGGTTGCGGGGGAGCTGGAAATAAACCTGGAGATGATGATGATGATGATGATGATGATGATGGAGCGGATCTGAGCCCTGCGTGGT